GATTGGCCTCGCAGGAATGTTGAATCCAACGTGCTGAGCTGGGGGGGCGTGTGGTGGCCTCGCCCTCTCTAACGGAGTTAGGAGGGGCCAGAAGCCCACAGAGGGTGGGCAAGGGACCAAGACCACGCGCCTGGGGCTCCCTTCCGCACCAGGAGAAACAATGGTAGAGGGACGCGGGCTGGCAGCCGGACGGGGAGCTGGGGGTCCAAGGATCCCCGGGTCCCCTCTCAATCCCAATCCCCAGTAAAAACTGAGGCGCGTCCCCGCCCCGCCCTGGGAGAGGCGGAAGTGGGCCGCCGCACCGGGCGCCGCGCCCCTCCCCGCCCTGTGCCCCGGATGTAACGCCCCGTCGCGGAAAGCGGGGTAGCGGGCGGGATGGGCGCCGCCGCCTGGGGCATAGGACCTACGGGCAACTGAGGGACCCACTCACGTGCAGCCGCCATTCGCGCCGCTTCCAGGGCAAGCACCCAGTCAGGGCCTCTCGCTGCGCGCCCTAGACCGCGCCCGCCCCCACCCAAGTCCCTCCCTCAGGGTCCAAACCGGAGCAGTGCCCCGGACCGCGCAGGCCTCGCAGTACCGTGATGTTGACGAACGTTTTCCCGGGGACGGCGGCCCAGACGGAGGGCGAGTCCTTGTAGCCCACGATGGCCGCGTCCTGACAGGTCCCGTCCGCCATGAGGTTGTCGATGTAGGCGTTCCACCCGGCCATGGCGCTGCTACTGGGGCTGCTCTCGGCGCTGCTGCTGGGGCCGCGGACTGGGCTCGAGCTGCCTCGGCTGGCGGGCGGGGGGAGGCGGAGAGCTCGGGGCACGCGCTGCCGTCCGGACCGCGGCTCCGCTCGCTGTGCAGCAGCCCTCGCACCGCCACTTCCTGCTCCTCCCCCCCCCCGCCCCGCTAGATTTTTATTTGCAAAGGACGGTAGGGGCGGGGCCTACTCCCCATTCCCTCCCTCCCCCACTCGCCAGCCCAGACACCGAACTTTGCAAATGCAATTTTAAAAATCCCTCCCCCTATTGCAAAATTTGCAGAGTTCGATGGAAAGCAATGCAGAAGGATGGGGGGTGGCGGGAGAGAGGTGAAGGGTAGGGTTTGCTCCAATTTGCACTGAATATAAACCAGACTTTGGTATCGGGGCAGGGAGTGAGCCAGAAGAAGGAAGGAAGGAGAAAGCAGGAGGAATTAGCAAGCTGCAAATTTAGCAAATTAAGGAGAGTTCGGGGAGCCCAGGGTTAAACGGGATGACTCCTCCTTCCCCCACCTCCGCCGAAGGGAAGGACCGGCGGGCGGCGGCGCGTGTGCCCGCGCCTGCGCCTGCGCCGGGGCCGGGAGTGCATGGGGCGGTCGGGGCCGGAGCCGGCTGCACGGGAGCGCGCCCGGCCCGACCCGTGTGGACCCTGCGGGAAAGGAAGGCGGGCTGGGGACGTGTCTCCCGCCTGGCGGAAGGGGCGGGGGCGAAGCCGTGCGCGCTGCCGCCTCACCACCCTTGATTTTACTTATTCAAGTAATAAGAAAGCAAAGAAGAGTTTGGCCAAATCCTCTAGTCGCTCTCATAGCTGAAGGCACCCACCGGGGCCACTTCTGTCCCCAGCGTCTTCTCGGGTCGTGCAGGTTGGGTTCACCAGGGCCCATTCTCAGTCTAGGTCTACACTCACTCACACCTCCTGTCCTGCAGCCATGGCCATGCAGAAAATCTTTGCCCGGGAAATCTTGGACTCCAGGGGCAACCCCACGGTGGAGGTGGACCTGCACACGGCCAAGGGTAACACAAGGCCCATTGGATAGGCTCGCCTCTCCCTGTGATCTTCCAATTCCTCCTGTCCCAGGCCGATTCCGAGCAGCTGTGCCCAGTGGGGCTTCCACGGGTATCTATGAGGCTCTGGAACTAAGAGACGGAGACAAAGGCCGCTACCTGGGGAAAGGTGAGGAGACACCAGCGCAGAAGGAGCCTGTGGAGCTCCAAAACTCATCCTCTGGCCTGTCTAGGAGTCCTGAAGGCTGTGGAGAACATCAACAATACTCTGGGCCCTGCTCTGCTGCAAAAGGCAAGTGGGGAAGCCCGCTCGCTGCAGCCTCCTCTGCTCTCCCTTCTCAAACTCACCCTTCCAGAAACTAAGCGTTGTGGATCAAGAAAAAGTTGACAAATTTATGATTGAGCTAGATGGGACCGAGAATAAGTGTGAGTGAAGGGCTAGCGGTGGGGAAGGGATGCTCATCCTTTCTTCCCGCTTGCCTCCTTCCAGCCAAGTTTGGGGCCAATGCCATCCTGGGCGTGTCCTTGGCCGTGTGTAAGGCGGGAGCAGCTGAGAAGGGGGTCCCCCTGTACCGCCACATCGCAGATCTCGCTGGGAACCCTGACCTCATACTCCCAGTGCCAGTGAGTGCAGCTACCCGCCCTTCCCAGATCTCGCCCAGGTCCAGACACCCTCTCCCCATCTCAGGCCTTCAATGTGATCAACGGGGGCTCCCATGCTGGAAACAAGCTGGCCATGCAGGAGTTCATGATTCTGCCTGTGGGAGCCAGCTCCTTCAAGGAAGCCATGCGCATTGGCGCCGAGGTCTACCACCACCTCAAGGGGGTCATCAAGGCCAAGTATGGGAAGGATGCCACCAATGTGGGTGATGAAGGTGGCTTCGCACCCAACATCCTGGAGAACAATGAGGGTCAGTGCTGAGCACCCTGGGGGGCAGACCCCGAGTCTCAGGTCCTTTCTTGGTCCTCCCCCAGCCCTGGAGCTGCTGAAGACGGCCATCCAGGCGGCTGGTTACCCAGACAAGGTGGTGATCGGCATGGATGTGGCAGCATCTGAGTTCTATCGCAATGGGAAGTACGATCTTGACTTCAAGTCGCCTGATGATCCCGCACGGCACATCACTGGGGAGAAGCTCGGAGAGCTGTATAAGAGCTTTATCAAGAACTATCCTGGTGAGGCGTTCGGGTGTCCCAGTGTTCCTGCCCTCTGCCCTGTCTCTGCTCCAAACCCCACCAGTGGTCTCCATCGAAGACCCCTTTGACCAGGATGACTGGGCCACTTGGACCTCCTTCCTCTCGGGGGTGAACATCCAGATTGTGGGGGATGACTTGACAGTCACCAACCCCAAGAGGATTGCCCAGGCCGTTGAGAAGAAGGCCTGCAACTGTCTGCTGCTGAAGGTCAACCAGATCGGCTCGGTGACCGAATCGATCCAGGCGTGAGTGCCTCCTGACCCTGAGGCTCACCATAAGAAGGCCACATCAAATGTCCTCTCCACTCAGGTGCAAACTGGCTCAGTCTAATGGCTGGGGGGTGATGGTGAGCCACCGCTCTGGGGAGACTGAGGACACATTCATTGCTGACCTTGTGGTGGGGCTCTGCACAGGACAGGTACTTGTAGCTTCTCTCTACTGAGTGTCTCACCTAACCCTCCAAATTCTTCTTCCCTCATCAGATCAAGACTGGCGCCCCCTGCCGCTCGGAGCGTCTGGCCAAATACAACCAACTCATGAGGTACAGCGGGAACAGTGGGCCTGGGCATTGGGGTTCAGCAGCCCTAACCTTGCCTGCATTCTAGGATCGAGGAGGCTCTTGGGGACAAGGCAATCTTTGCTGGACGCAAGTTCCGTAACCCGAAGGCCAAGTGAGAAGCTGGAGGCTCCAGGACTCCACTGGACAGACCCAGGTCTTCCAGACCTGCTTCCTGAAATAAACACTGGTGCCAACCAAGACAGCTGTGTGCTTCTTTGTGGGAGCTAGGG